ATCCTGGAAAAAAAAAAAAAAACACCTGGCTAATATCAGAGAGATAAATGCTATGAATGTACTAAAACAGGATGATTTGTAATAGATTTGGAGGGAGGTTCCTTATAAAGGATGATGAAAATAGTTCTCTCTGAAGAGGTGACATCTAAACTGAGAACCGAATGACAACACCCAGGGTAAGGGTGTTTTAGGCAAAGGGATTATTAGCAAGGGCAAAGGCCCTGAGGCAGAAATGAACATGACACATCTGAGAAACAAATAGCCCAAATATTTGCAAGTGTAATGAATGAAGGGGCAAGCAGTAGAAAGTGGACTTAAAGGGGAGACAGGTGCGACAGCCTTTTGGATTTCATTCAAAGGTCAACAGGCAGCTGAGAAAGGGTTTTAAGCCAGAGAGAGGCATGAACCCGCTGCTCCGTGAGAGTGGGTTATAGAATGGCATCTGCAGCCGTGGTCCAGGAGAGAGTTGGTCCGGGCTTGGATAGGGATGCTGCCAGCTCTGGTGCCGGTGTTGCTACAGGTGCGCAGGATGTCGGCAGAGCCAGAGGCCCACGCTAGCAAGGCTAGGAAAGACAGGCCAGGTCTTATTCCATCTCTAGGGAAAGACGGAAGAGCCCTAAGTAAAGCTTATCTGTCCCAGGCGGAGCAGGGGAAGAAGAGAGCAGGTGGGGAGCCAGTTGGGAGGCGGGAGGTGGAGGTTGGGACGCGGAGAGACTGGCTTGGGCTTGGCGATGGGAGGACCCGGACCCGCCGTCCTCAGGCGGCGGGCGGCAGGTGGCGGGAGGCGGGAGGCGGGGACCGGGCCAGCGGAGGTGGGGAGCCTGGAAGCTGGCCCTCGCGAGGCGGCGCGGGGAGGGTGGGTGAAGAGCGCCTGTGCGCGCTAGGCGGAGCCTCACCCGCCGCCCTCCTCTGCGGCACCGCCCCTTCCATGGCAGGGCTGACCCCGCCTCCTCCATCCGACCCCGCCTCCTCCAGCCCTCCCCGCCCCACTACCCAGGAAGGCGGAGCTGGGTGCGAGCGCCCTACCGCTTTCGCTTTCCCTTCGCGGTGCCCACTCCACTCCTTGTGCGGCGCTAGGCCCCCCGTCCCGGTCATGGCCATGCTCAGGGTCCAGCCCGAGGCCCAAGCCAAGGTGAGCGCCGCGGGGTCTAGAAAGGGCCCACTCAAGTTTCTGAAGGGATGCGTGTGCCCCACAGGTGGATGTGTTTCGTGAAGACCTCTGTACCAAGGTAAGACATGCCCCATCAGCGTGGCCCCACCCCCCATCCTCCTCCACCCCCACCTCACACACAGACAGAGAACCTGCTCGGGAGCTATTTCCCCAAGAAGATTTCTGAGCTGGATGCATTTTTAAAGGTACCGCGGCTGGGCAGGGAGCTAGGGAGTAATCACCTCCAGCCCTCCTCCCACCCTACACCAGGAGCCAGCTCTCAATGAAGCCAACTTGAGCAATCTGAAGGCCCCATTGGACATCCCAGTGCCTGATCCAGTCAAGGAGAAAGAGAAAGAGGAGCGGAAGAAACAGCAGGAGGCAAGCTGGGAAGACCTGGGAGAAGGGATCCACCTGACTCTCATGAGCTCCTCTCTTTCTGCAGAAGGAAGACAAGGATGAAAAGAAGAAGGGGGAGGATGAAGACAAAGGTACTTGAAACCACAATGGTGGGAAGAGACTTATCATGTGACTGACCCATTGCTCACTCTCTAGGTCCTCCCTGTGGCCCAGTGAACTGCAATGAAAAGATCGTGGTCCTTCTGCAGCGCTTGAAGCCTGAGATCAAGGATGTCATTGAGCAGCTCAACCTGGTAAGCCCTCCCCCTTAAACTCTCAGGCTTCATGATGTGGCATTATGCCATTCCCTCTTCCCAGGTCACCACCTGGTTGCAGCTGCAGATACCTCGGATTGAGGATGGTAACAATTTTGGAGTGGCTGTCCAGGTGAGAGCGCTGCCCCACTTCCCTGCTCTTTTCTTCCACTTTCCCCCTTGCTTTTTTTCCCTAGGAGAAGGTGTTTGAGCTGATGACCAGCCTCCACACCAAGCTAGAAGGCTTCCACACTCAAATCTCTAAGTGAGTGACCACCCATGTGCACACTGTTTTTGCTTCTACTCCATACACACTTCTCCTTCCACAGGTATTTCTCTGAGCGTGGTGATGCAGTGACTAAAGCAGCCAAGCAGCCCCATGTGGTAGGTGAGGCCCAGGTCAGGGTGCATGGGGGGTAAGGTCAGGCCTGACCCGAGCTTCCCACAGGGTGATTATCGGCAGCTGGTGCACGAGCTGGATGAGGCAGAGTACCGGGACATCCGGCTGATGGTCATGGAGATCCGCAATGCTTATGTGAGGAGGCAAGGGCAGGGCAGGGGTGGGCAGAGGCAGCTTTCCCAGGCCACCCACTCCCTGACCCTGCAGGCTAGGGGTTAAGGGTGACAAAGCTCAGCTTCTCCACAAGGCTAGAAATGGGGCACAGAGCCACTGGAGGCCTCTGACTGACCTCTACTCCCTGGCCCTGTAGGCTGTGTTATATGACATCATCCTGAAGAACTTCGAGAAGCTCAAGAAGCCCAGGGGAGAAACAAAGGGAATGATCTATTGAGAGCCCTCTCTCCCATTCTGTGATGAGTACAGCAGAGACCTTCCTGCTTTTTACTGGGGACTCCAGATTTTCCCCAAACTTGCTTCTGTTGAGATTTTTCCCTCACCTTGCCTCTCAGGCACAATAAATATAGTTATACCACTGCCCATCAGCCCAAGTCTCTTTATTGGAACCGGGC